CGTTTATTAAGATTTATTTCAAGAATAATTTGTACAGGGCCTAATTAAATTATGAACCAAGAAAGTTAGTCTTAAATGACCCCTCAATCCCTTTTCCCTGCACTTTGCTCTCTTAATCTCCTCGCCCATCAAAACTGCTTCAAGAAAAAGTTCTGATAAATTTCTTGTACTAAGGGTAAGTAAGAATGGTAAATTCCCGTGTTAAGTTCCCGCCCTTTTTGGAACGAGGCATTTTGGAACAGAAAGTGTTTTCTGGTGCCCTGAAGTCACACGATAAACCTACTTGCCTATGGGTAATCCTGTGAAGTGAATAAAGCGTCCAGGACATGCATTTAAATACGCAATTTATTTTAGTTATATAAATGGCGTTGGTTTAGGTGCAGGGTACAAACTTATTTAGAAATCATCGATTTGTTAACTGCGTTTGGCATGGGAATTTGGAAAGAGTTCGCCCGGGTTAAGACACCAATGGATAAAACACTTGTCAATCCAGGAGAAAAGGCATCTCAAGAATGGAAAGACTTGCTGGCCCAGGCTCCCTCGGGGAGCTCTAGGTGTAGAAAATGCGCGCTCTCCGTTACTTCTCGGTTACTTTGCCCAGCACAAAGGACGACGCGAATACCAACAGACTGGACGAGTCGGTGACTACAGTTTGCATTAAGAGGCGGCGCCTTTTGGGTTTCGGAGGGTTCCACTGGAACCCACGAGGGTCAGGAACACCGACGCGCGGATTCCGCCCACCAGACAGCCTGGGGAAGCGAGCCTGAAGGCGCGGCGCAGCTAGAGAGAAGAACCTCGGCAGACATGCCGCCCAGAGGCAGCTAAGGGGCCCGTGGGCAGGGCCTGCGCTCCGGCTGCGATGCAGGCCGGCTAGAGGCCGGCGCCGAGGACCCGGCGCGCGGCGGCCCCGCCCCCTCGGCTCCCCTCGCCCCGCCCCCTAGGCCCGCCCCTTCCCGGGCCGCGCACCCGCGCGCCCCGCCCGCGGGCGGAAGCTGGAGCGAGGCTGAACGCCTGACGTCAAGGCGACATCGCCAAACCTCGCCCAGATTCAGGCGTGTAAACCAGCCGGAGCGGCGCGGCAGCGGCAGGACCGCCGTGGCGCCTAGAGTAGCGACCCGGGGGGAGCGCGGGGCGACGCTGGCTGCAGGGACCCGGTGACAGCGTGAGAGGTTCGCAGAGTGAGTGCGTGGCCGCTGAGGGAAGCCGCGGCTAGAATTCTTTTTTTTTTTTTCCTTTAATAAGGTACTAGGTTTTGACAAGCTTGCATCATGCGTGAGTATAAGCTAGTCGTTCTTGGCTCAGGAGGCGTTGGAAAGTCTGCTTTGGTAAGTCATTCTTACTTTACCTAAGCCTTTCAGAAGTATAATGGTTTCTTAATTTTTTTTTCAGACTGTACAATTTGTTCAAGGAATTTTTGTAGAAAAATACGATCCTACGATAGAAGATTCTTATAGAAAGGTATATATTACTTTGGAAGGCCTTTTGCTTTTAAAATGAACATGTATTTTAATTTTTCTACCAGCAAGTTGAAGTAGATGCACAACAGTGTATGCTTGAAATCTTGGATACTGCAGGAACGGTAGGTAAAACTAAATACCAAAGTATATACACTGTTTTTTAACGTTCCTTTCTTTCTATTGTAGGAGCAATTTACAGCAATGAGGGATTTATACATGAAAAATGGACAAGGATTTGCATTAGTTTATTCCATCACAGCACAGTCCACATTTAACGATTTACAAGACCTGAGAGAACAGATTCTTCGAGTTAAAGACACTGATGATGTAAGCTGACTTCCAAATAAATATATTTTATTATTTATTTTTACTCTCACAAATGTATTTTTAGGTTCCAATGATTCTTGTTGGTAATAAGTGTGACTTGGAAGATGAAAGAGTTGTAGGGAAGGAACAAGGTCAAAATCTAGCAAGACAATGGAACAACTGTGCATTCTTAGAATCTTCTGCAAAATCAAAAATAAATGTTAATGAGGTATGGTCAAATATACTTAAAATGGGTCTTCACTGTAAATTAAAACAAATTATTGTATTTGCAGATCTTTTATGACCTAGTGCGGCAAATTAACAGAAAAACTCCAGTGCCTGGGAAGGCTCGCAAAAAGTCATCATGTCAGCTGCTTTAATATACTAAATGCATTGTAGCTCTGAGCCAGGTATGTTCACTTATCTTTCCTCTAACTTTTAAATGTTTTTAATTAATTTTTTTCCTTTTGACAGGTCTGAAGAACTGTTGCCCAATTCAACAGTGCCAGCATTCCAACTTTGTTAAACCTACCAACATCTTAAATGGACTTTCCTGTGGTGGTACCCTTTAAGAGGCGGATGAAAGCTACTATATCAGTTTGCACATTCTAATCACTTTCCAGTATCACAAGAGAGATTTTTACTTATATAATAGTCCTAGAGTTTGCAGCTGGTAAAACCAGAGGCTACATCCAGTATTACTGCTAAGAGACATTCTTCATCCACCAATGTTGTACATGTATGAAAATGGTGTACTGTATACTTTAACATGCCCCATACTTTGTATTGGAGAGTACAATAATGTAAATCCTAAAAGCACCACTATTTTAGCATAATAAAAGAAAGTCCAAAGAGCTCCTATATAGACTACTCCAGATAACTTCGCTTCTTTGATACTTGTAGCTTATTGTAATTTTTTTTAAGAAATTCAAGGTCATTATTATTGTACAAAATAAGCGCTTTGATTAACACAGCTATATAGTTTTTTTAATTTTTAAAAAACCTGTGGAGACGGTGATCTTGTCTTTAAAACATGATAGTCCTTTCAGTATAATGTCTTAGATTAAAGACGTTGCCTTTAATATCTGTTGGGAAGGAAATGTCCAGACTTTTCAAATCTCTTATTATATGTTTCCTTTTTTTGTTTACATAGGGAACAATGTTTATAGTCGTGTGTACAGTGGGGGTCTACAACAAGAAGTGTATATTTTCAAACAATTTTTTAATGATTTAACAATTTTTGTAAATCATTTTCAGGCTTCTGCAGCTGTAGATTCTCACTGTGAATCCCTTGCTTGCTCATGCATAAGTGTATTTGCAATACCAAATATACAGGTTTAGTATTTTTGCCTGTTAGTGATTGTTTCACATGTGTAACGTTTTGGTTGAGATGTTAAATGGTGGACGAGTACTGTGGATGTGAATGTGGGAAGTAATTTTAATCATATGTAATTGGTCACAAGGCCTAATTTGCAGTAACTATTGCTGTTTTATTTAACAATGCCTTGTTGCTTTGTATGCATTAATGTTTGGATGTAAAGATTGTGTGTCTATCCAACAGGGAGCCACAGTATTTAAATTGACCAACCTAATGTTACAACTACTTTGAGGTGGCCAAATGTAAACTAAAAGCCTTAATTAAAGTGGTGCAATTTTGTATAACTTAGCATCAGTAGTTCAATAAATTTGGATTGCCATGCAAGGGCTTGCATTATAATTACTTGCCACTTGAATGTGTTTTGTGTAATGTTTTAACAGTGCTAGTAAATAAATACGGGTTTACCCTGGTTTTAATTGTAATAGGTGCATTTTACACAGCATGGTTTCATAATTTAACATCTGGGCAAGCCAGACTCATTAATTACAGGAATAAGGAAGTAGCGAGTTTTCTGGTATTGTTTGAATATCCACATAACCACCTTTTGAACTTTTCCTTGAGAAATAATTTTGTAAATCAAGCAGTATTACTTACGAATAAATGCCTTTGGGTAATGTTCAGTAGCTATTTGATGAGGTAGGTAAAAGAGGAACGATTTAACATACTTTCATGGATGTTACACTATGGATTTTTTAAAATACAGGATTGAAGTTAGAATATTGTGGTTATAAAAATCTTTGAGTGATGTGGATTAAGCACTTAGAGAATCGATATTTTTCTTAAATATGCTATAATTGAATTCTGTAAGAACTGAATTCTTATAGAATTATTTTAAAACTTTTTAAAAATTGTAAAGCTCTTAAAAAACTTTTTGAAAGTATTTGCCAGCTACTGGAGCAATTAATCAGTGATAATATCTAATAGAGGGGTATCTGCTAATCCCCTAAATACACGCTGTTTGAATGATACATTTTTAAAGGCTTTCATGTTAAGAAAAAGTCTGATTCTTTACAAAAGGGACTTGTTTTGGCAGAACTGGTTTTATTTATAATCATTTGGGAAAAAAATTAAGCCCAAAAAACTGGGACTGTGAAACACTAAAATTACTTCAATTTACTATGTCCTGTTACATCCATTGATACCGCCATTATTCAATAATTACTTTTAATAAATGTTTGCTGCCTACCAGCTATGTACCAGGCCCAGTTCTAGGCTCAAACAGCTAAATATTCATTCATTGGACAAATTAAGTACTTAAGTATAAAAATTGTTCTAGGCCTAAGGATGTAGCAGCAACCAAGATCAACTATAAAATGCTGCCCTCCTAGAATTTATATTCTATTGAAGAGTTTCTCAGCCTCAGCACTATTGATGTTTTATGTTTGATAATGTATTCTGGCGACTCTCCTGTGCATTATAGGAATTTTAATATCTGCCCACTAGATGCCAGTCACACCACCCCAGCCCCCAAGTTGTGGCAACCAAAAATGTTTCCAGACATTGCCAGATGTTCCCCAGTTGGATTGTTGGGGGACAAGGGAGGTGAACTTGGAGGGCAAAATCACCCTGGTGAAGAACTACTGCTCTGGTGGGAAACAACACATTAGTTACAGATGAGTGTTAGGGTTACAAGATGGATGGTTTACTATATAGTGAATAAGAATATAAAGTTTGGAGCCAGACTTCCTGGGTTTTTAATCCCAGCTCTTCCAGTTCCTACTATATGCCTTTGGTTGGGTGCCTTGGTTTCCTCATCTGTAAAATGAGAATGATAATACCTACTTCATAGGAGAGTGAAATGAATGCCAGTGCTATCCTCTAGGTCTATATATATATATATATATATATATTATATATAGTACATATATAGAGAGAGTATATATATATATGTAGTACAGTGGAGGTCTATATAATACTATATATATAATTTATTTTTTTCAATGCTGATAGGAATAAGGCTGTGGTTTGGCAAAAAGCACCATTTTCTCCTATACAAAATAGTAACTGCAGTTTGGGAGCACAACTCATGTAGATTGACTTTTCTGGTGCTTAATGGGAAAATACTAAAATAATTGAGTCAGAAAAGGCATGAATTCCTTTTCACGTCCCCAAGGATACTTGAAGAAACTTGAGTTTTAGGAGAAAATCAGAGTGGTCTTTCACTTACATTTTTCTAAAAAGTGTAAAAACCCTGTATTGACTTTCTTGTTGATTCAGTTGTTTCTTAAACGTAAATAGCTCATCTTTACCATATGTGGGCATTACAAATAGAAATTTTTAAAATTCCATTTATAAAATGAAGTTTTGCCGTTTTTTTTTTTAAATCATTCCGTCTTTAGTTGTGGGACAGCAAACTTAGAATCGAAACTCATCACTACAACTTTTCTTTGAGTTAAACTCTTATCTGTGTTTTCATTGAATTTAATCTCCATCTATTCTATCTCTTCTTAAATCTTGGAAATGTAAAAGGGAGTTATAGTGTTTTACAATTAATACTCTTACTATTACCTTAGAAGCCTTAAAAGTGCTTGCAGGCTTGTCTCATAATCTGTCAGTGAGCCTTAACATTGTGATTTGTAAGACTAAAATTTTTTTTTCAAACAAAACAAATCTGACAGCCTGGGCAACATAGACCCCATCTCTACAAAAAAAAATTTTTTTTTAATTAGCTGGGCATGGTGGTGCACGTCTGTACCTGTAGTCCCAGCTATTCAGAAGGATTGCTTGATCCCAGGAGATCAAGGATACAGTGAACTGTGTTCGCGCCACTGCACCCCCACGATGGCAATAGAGTGAGACCCTGTCTTAGAAAAAAAAGATAAATAAGTCTGTTCTATTTGTTACAGTGCATCAACACATTTGAATTTTCTTTTTTTTTCTTTTTCTTTTTTTTTTTTGAGACTGAGTTTCGCTCTTGTTGCCCAGGCTGGCGTACAGTGGTGCGATCTTGGCTCACCCCAACCTCTGCCTCCCAGGTTCAAGCAATTCTTCTGCCTCAGCCTCCTGAATAGCTGGGATTACAAGCATGCACCACCACGCCTGGCTAATTTTGTATTTTTTGGTAGAGATGAGGTTTCTCCATGTTGGTTAGGCTGGTTTCGAACTCCCGACCCAGGTGATCCGCCTGCGTCAGCCTCCCAAAGTGCTGGGATTACAGGTGTGAGCCACCGCACCCAGCCTAATCAATACATTTGATATTTCAAGAATACATGAGAGAAGAGAGGTAGATTGAGAACAGAACTAAACTTTATATATGTTTCCTTAACTATTGGGAGGAAAATGGATGAGTCTGTGTTGGGATACCTGTTGAAACAAGACTACTAAACAGATTAATCAACTAATTCCATAGGCTTGACATTAGTTTATCTTTGAAAAGTAAAAGTAAAGTGCTTATTGCTAAATAGGTCTGTATTCTAAATGCTGCCATTTTTTAAAAAAAGTATTCCATGTTACACACATTTTAAACTTGCTTCTTAAAACATCCCTGTTGGTGGCCTGTAGGTTACTGACCTTAGGAATTACAGGCTTTATCCAAAATTAGGCATATCTACCTGATTTTTGTATCTGAGAATCAATAAATGCATTCAGTATTCTCTACCGTGTTTCAGGCGCTGTTTACAATATCGGAGGTACAGCAGGGATTTTCTGCCCACGTGGGGAAAACACACAGCAAATGAACAAAGCTCTATTGGTAACAGTCTGTTAAACTTTCTAAGAGCTTTCCAACTTTCTAAGAGAAAATTGTAATGATTTTAGAAAAGTGAGCTGTCATTTTTCATATATATAAATTTTTTTATTCATAGGTAATCTAATTTTTCTCATTTCTCCAAAAGGGTACGAAGACAGTTTTTACTATGTTGTTTTACTATGAACCTAGTTTAACCTGACTTTCCTTACAGACCCACATAAATGAGACAATCCAAATTTAGTATTTGGGTCAAAATGCAGGGTTTTTTCCTGAAAACAAAACAGCACACACATATATTACAGGATTTTTATGTAATAATATATTCACTTCAGTCAGGTTTCAGTTTTTAAATAGGCAGAGATCAAAAGCCTCTAATGTTTTTGTCATCCGCCATTATTACCCATTCAAATTTCTATTTATGTCTGGTAGTTATGTCCCCTGTGAGCACTAATTTCAGAACAGGAAATTCTATTAACTGTCAAACTCTTTAATGTGCAGTGCAGTAGGTTTGGAGCAGAGGGGAGTAGGAAGGAGTAAATGATATAATCCAGTCTGGCCTGGCATGGTGGCTCACACTTGTAATCCCAATGCTTTGGGAGGCCGAGATGGGTGGATCACTGGAAGCCAGGAGTTTGAGACAAGCCTGGCCAACATGGTGAAACCCCGTCTCTACTAAAAATAACAAAAATTAGACGGGCACGGTGGTGTGTGCCTGTAATCCCAGCTACTCAGGAGGCTGAGGCAGGAGAATCACTTGAACCTGGGAGGCCGAGGTTGCAGTGAGCTGAGATCACACCACTGCACTTCAGCATGGGCAACAGAGTGAGACTGCAAAAAAAAGAAAAAGAAAAAAAAATCCAGTCTCTGCTGGCAAGGTGTTTAACAAGTCAATGATGGGAAAGACCAGTCAAATAAACTATCAGATCTAATAACTTTTCTAACCATAGGTGATTCTTCTTCCATTATCCATACTAAAGCAAGTGACTCATAATAAAAATTGTTATTTTGTAAAATATATGGACTGTTTGCTTTATATTCCCAACTATTACATCTGGTTGACTATTAACAGGTCAATGTCAGATTTCCTGAGCAAATCAACCAATAATGAAAAACTATGTGGCTGGCAGAAAAAAATAAGTGCGTGTGGTGGTGCTTGCCTGTAATCCCAGCTGCTTGGGAGGCTGAGGTAGGAGGAACTCTTGAGCTCCGGTGGTTTGAGGCCAGCATGGATAACATAGGGAGACCCTGTCACTTGACAAAAGTATCTTTCCCTACTGGAAATGGAATAGAATCGGATGGGTATGGTACAGCAGGTAGTTATGGGGAGACCTCTACTGTTCTAAATGAGACTAATAGTAAATGTTACATAACTAAAGCAACAGATTTGCCAGCTGTGTGAAAGATAACCCAGAGAGGGGTAATGGTAGAGCCAGAATTAACACAGCCAGCTTGTCAGCTACCTTTGAACATGTATTTTCTGTGCAGTCAGATTTGAAGGGTTGGACCTTGGAGTTACTGACATTGGAGGCAACTGAAACCATGAGTGTGAATGAAATTATTTTCGTAAGAATTACTTGGGGTTAAAAATAGTAATAAAAAGGAAAGCCTGGCCTAAACAGTCTTGGGATGGGGAGAAGGGTTGGAGTACAAAGGATTGCTATTACAAAGACATGGGCAGAGAACAAGGCAAATAGCTGAGCAGCAATTGAGAATACAGCATCTTTTATGGCAAAGAGCAAAATACTATTGTTCCTCTTCTAGTATGCTATAGACCAGCAGTAATTTTGTGCTCTAAAATGCTTATTTTTATCTCTCTGTATATACTTGGTGGTGAATTTGCTACAAATGTAAGGAGATGATGGGATAGTTTTTGGAAATACCATCCTCTAATTAGTACCAGGTCTATGTATATCTGCAGCAACTATAAAGTCTGTTTCAGAGTCAGTATTGGCAAACTTATATTTAAATTCAGCTGTAACAAGACATCTTTTTTTTTTTTTTTGAGAGAGTCTGGCTCTGTCACCCAGGCTGGTGTGCAGTGGCGCGATCTCGGCTCACTGCAACCTCCGCCTCCCAGGTTCAAGCAGTTCTCTGCCTCAGCCTCCCGAGCAGCTGGGATTACAGGCATCTGCCACCAAGCCCTGCTAATTTTTCTATTTTTAGTAGAGACGGGGTTTCGCCATCTTGGCCAGGCTGGTCTTGAACTCCTGACCTCGTGATCCATCTGCTTCAGCCTCCCAAAGTGCTGGGATTACTGGCATGAGCCACTGCGCCCGGCAAGTTGTCTTTCAAATATATGCCTTTGCAGTATTTCTCTACTTCCCCAGTAATGTAAACTTTATTTTCTCTCAATTTTCGTAAGTGGTATTTTGGTGCTTTACCCAAAATATTAGGGAGAAAATTCTTCTTTTTAATTGGATTCTCGTATGTTGATCTATTTCTATTGTTTTCTAAAAAAAAGTTAGTGTCCTAGTTTAAAAGTATATATTAGTTTCCTAGGGCTGCTGTAACAAATTATCACAAATTTGGTGGCTTAAAGCAACAGAAATGTACTCTTTCACAGTTCTGAAGGTCGAAGTCCAAAATCAAAGTGTTAGGATGTACTCCTAGAGGCTCTCGGAGAGAACCTGTTCCCATGGCATTATGCCACATCACATGTGCCTCTATCTTTGTATCTCCTCCTCTCTATAATCTTTCTTTTAAAAGGACAATTGTTTTGACATTTAGGGCTTACCCACATACTTCAGGATAATCTCATCTCAAAATGCTTAATCACATCTGCAAAGACACTTTTTTCAAATAAAGTTAACAGACAGAAGTTTGGGGGTTGGGATGTGGACATGCCTTTGGGAGCCATTAACAACCTACCAAAACATTTTAACAATTTTTCAGTACCAAAGACTAGTATGGGTCTGCTCCAAGATAACTCAAAACATTCTGAACTGAATCAGCAGACCCTCAGGTCTCCCTAGAGAGATCCTGAGCACCTAGGAAAGCCCCAGAATTAAGCTACTCTACAAGGATTCTGAGGGAAGTCTGGGATTAGGTGAGACTTTAATGAGTCCATCAGAGGTTTAGTATGGACTAGTTCTACAGTTCCAGAAGCAACATACTGGGTATGGAATATTGTTAACCATTGTCATCCCACAGAATTACCTTCTACTTGTGTCAGTATATATCCTGCCTACCCTACATATTTTATATTTATCAATGATGACAGAAACTTCCCCCCTTTTACTTAGATCTAATAGTAATATAACAAACTTTTCTTTTTCATTTTCAGACATATCCAGAGGGTTTTCTCTTCATCTCACGCATCCCACCTTTAATCAGACATATGTGATTCATATGAGAGAAAATTAGTGTTTCTGAGACCAAATGGTGGTGTTTATAAGATTTTGCTTCTGCACTGAATTCAATGTTTTATTTACTGCTTGGTTATTTTGTTTTTGTTTTTTAAGAAATGGGAGGAGTGTAATATCTAGAGGTACATGAAAAAAAGAAATGGAAGGAATGGACAGGCCCAGAATTAAATGATAAAAACTCATCTGGTTGGAATGAAGTACACTGAACATTTGAGGAAGTTAGAGATTAATTCAACCCAGTGGGTTTTGGGGTTTTTATATGTGTTAGTACATTCAGCGTTAGGGTTGGGTTTCTTGTCTCTGTAATCACTTCTCAAAAATGAATTTGGGCTTCTCCAGATAGCCTTTTTATCCATTTATTATTTCAAGTAATGGTATAAGGAAATTGTAACCATTTGTGTGCTTTACATGTTTAAGATACAAACTTACAGTTCCCAGAAGTCAATTCAGTCATTCTCTATAAGAGCTGTTGTGGAAAAAGTTCTCACTTCACTTACTCATTCCTTTGCATTTTCCAACTTTAGTAAAGCATGACTTCATGCCTTGGATCATACAGGATTTCAACGGGAGATTTATAAGTCTATTTTGTTAGAATAAAAAGCAATAATACTTCCTGAAATACATCTTGGGCTCTTTGCAGAAGCTGAACTATCTGGTAATTACTATTTAGCAAACAGCTAACAGCTAGCTCTTAATTTTTCAGAAATAAGAGGACATCATTGGCCACTATCATACCACTAATTTTATTCCACCAATGCTTTCACAGAGGATGTCACCAAAGAAAGAAGTGGCATCCACTACCCCTCCCCCATCCTTCCACTCTGAACCAGTACAGGATATTCTCATGGTCAGGGCATTCTCTCCTTGGCAGGATGTAGTTAATGACATATGCAGAATTAATGACTTGGTTGCCCTAGGCCCCCCGTCAAGGCTTTTGTTCAAGGGAGAGTAAAGAGGATAGGTCTCAGTATGTCATCCAAACAGGATGGATACAGAATGCCAACCAGGTTAGCCCTGGCAAGTTAAGACATTTTACAGTGCCACTACCTACCTCCATACTGTATCAGAGGAGCCAGTTGCACAGTGTTGATCTCCCTAAGACTATTATAATAAGGAAGGGGTTTTTTTCTTAGCCCAGTTACTACTAAAACTCACTCAGAGGAGCAAGTGAAATTTGTCACAATTGGCTCGACTGCTTTATCTCACTTTGAAAAAGAAAAGTTACAAATTCTAGTAAGCAAAAGATTTTTTGTGACCAGGTCTCCCTGACCTGCACAAAATAAACTCTTCATGAGTTAAACCAAAACAGATTTAATGTCTAAACTTAAATCTAGTTTGACATTAACTTCTTTTCCAAAGAGAAATAACGTTAACAATCTGAAATCATCCCTGCACAGACTTTCTTGGCTCTTCTTTTCTGCCGTCCTATGAATCACAAATAGAAGTTTAAGAAAGCTGTCAGGTAGGCGCCTCAAATTCATTTAAAATGAGGAATGATGAAAGAATAAGAAAAACCAGCAAATGATAGCTTACTTATTCAGTTATTTGGCTTGATACTGCTTGAAAGTGACATTTCTAGATTAAAGATCTGATAAGCTCTGATAGTTGGGAAATAATACTAGTTATTTCTTGGACACCCTAAGATGTGCCACCATTGCTCTAAGCACTTTACATGTGTTGTTCAACCCTCAGCAATGCTATGAAATAGGGGCTGAGTCTCCTAATAGAGCTAATGAATGCATTATATCAAAAGAATGAAATGTTAAATATAGACACTGGAAAATAAAATTACTTTTGCTTGTATTATAAGTGAATACCTTGAAAGCTCAAAAAAATCTATTAGAAGTATTCAGGAACTTGGCTGGATATAAGATAAGCATGCCAAAAATCAATAGCTTTTCTTTATATTTATAAAAAATACCTACAAGTTGATATAGTAAACACGACAGATAAAAACTAAATGCCTTAAGGTATAAGGCTAAGAAAGAACTATTATAAACTCTTATTGAAGGACATAAATCAAGATCTGAACAAATACACTGGGAAGATAATATCATAAAAATATCAATTCCCCCAAATTAGCATGTTAATGTATAATGATTACAATTTAAATTTCAACTGGCTGAGGCTTTGTTTTTGTTTTTGATTTTTTAATAGACTGGATGTTGGTCTTGAACTCCTGGGCTCAAGCAAGTGTCACACCTTGGCCTCCCAAAGTGGATTATAGGCATGAGCCACCGTGCCAGACTTGGGTGAGGTTTTGAAATTGAAATTAAGCAAAATGGGCCGGGCACGGTGGCTCACACCTGTAATCCCAGCACTTTCGGAGGCCGAGGGGGGCGGATCACGAGGTCAGGAGATGGAGACCATCCTGGCTAACATGGTGAAACCCCGTCTCTACTAAAAATACAAAAATTAGCCAGGCATGGTGGCAGGTGCCTGTAATCCCAGCTACTCTGGAGGCTGAGGCAGGAGAATCGCTTGAACCCAGGAGGCAGAGGGTGCAGTAGCTGAGATTGTACCACTGCACTCCAGCCTGGGTGACAGAGCAAATCTCTATCTCAAGAAAAAGAAAAAAGAAAAGAAATTAAGCAAAATGATCTTAAAGTTCAAGTGAAAGAGTAGAGTAGAACTGAGTCCAGAACTAGATTCCAGTATATGACGTTTATACGTGACAAAAATATATTTCTTTTTCTTTCTTTTTTTTTTTTTTTTTTTTGAGACAGTTTCCCTCTTGTTGCCCAGACTGGAGTATAATGGCACGATCTTGGTTCACCACAACCTCCGCCTCCCAGGTTCAAGTGATTCTCCTGCCTCAGCCTCCCGAGTAGCTGGGATTACAGGCATGTGCCACCACGCCTGGGCTAATTTTGTATTTTAGTAGAGATGGGGTTTCTCCATGTTGGTCAGGCTAGTTGCGAACTCCCAACCTCAGGTCATCTGCCCGCCTCAGCCTCCCAAAGTACTGGGATTACAGGTGTGAGCCACTGTGCCCGGCCGACAAAAATATATTTCAATAGAAAATAGTATCAGTAAAATGCTAGCACAACTAACTATCTGTCTAAAGACAATAAAAGTTCAACCCCTATATCATGCAAAAAGCACTTTCCAGATATATTAAAATGTTTTCAAGCTATAAAGTAAAACAGTAGAAGTCTTAGAAGAAAATCTAAGAGACTAGAAATCTAGAGATAGGGTAGACCTTCTTAGCTAATTTTTAAAAATGAAGCTATATTTAAGATATATATTTCAAGTAAATAATAAGTGTGTGTGTGTGTACACACAGATGCTTCTCAGCTTACAATGGGGTTATGTCCCAATAAGCCCATCAGAAGTCAAAAATGTAAGTCGAAAATGCATTTAATACCCTGATAAATCCATCACAAAGCTGAAAAATTATAAGTAAAACTGTAAGTCACAGACTGTATATATAAATTTAAAATTTGGCAAAATATATTGCAAAGTCAAATTTGGGAAAGTATAGCACAGATAAAAGATTAAACTATTCACGGCCAGGCACGGTGGATCATGCCTGTAATCCCAACACTTTGGGAGGCCGAGGCGGGTGGATCACCTGAGGTCAGGAGTTTGAGACTAGCCTGGCCAACGTGGAGAAACCCCATCTCTACTAAAAATACAAAATTAGCTGGGTGTGGTGGTGCATGCCTGTAATCCTAGCTACTCAGGAGGCTGAGGCAGGAGAATTGCTTGAACCTAGGAGGCGAAAGTTGCAGTGAGCCAAGATGGTGCCATTGCACTCCAGCCTGGGCAACAAGAGTGATACTCCGTTTAAAAAAAAAAAAAAAAAAAAAGGTAAACTATTCAAAAGATAAATGGTTGAAAGATATATAACTAGGCAGTTTAGATAAGAACAAATCCAAATGGCCCATCAACATAAAAAGATGCTCTAACTGTAGCCAGAGAAATACGAATCAAAGTACCAACGAGCCCAACACATGGACGAAAACTTCAGAGAACACTACAGTCCCAGAAGAGAGGTAAAGGGCAAGAAATGAATCATTTATTGCTGATGGAAATGTGCATTGTAGAGCTGATATCTGTTCAAATTAAATATGCATATTTGACCTCAATTCTACTACTGATATCTACACCAAGGAAATGAAAGGAAATGCACAAGATTATTTATTGCCACACTCTAGAAGGAAAAACAGAGTGCATGCCCATCAATAGAATAGTTGAATAAATTATGATTCATGCATAATATAGAACATTATGCATTCATTTAAAAATGAGTTTGATGTTTAAAGGTTGACTTAGAAGGATTCCCGTGCAAAGTGAACAAAACAGAATACCGAGAAGGATGTATGTGAGGGATGCATGTGGGCACCTGGGAAAGGAGATGAAGAAAGCAACTGAAGGATATTTACCAAGTTGTTAATATGCATTACCTGACATGGTGATATAGGAGTAGGGGTGAGGAAGTGAAGGATCTGAGTAGGTGGAAAAAGAAAAGCAAAAGTACAACAGCGGGAGAAAAAACAGGATGACTCGTCTAGAAGAGACATTGTCAGTAACAAGTAAATAACATTTTCTGGAATATAAAAAAAAAAGCTATATGAATGTCATCATTATATGTAAAATATGAATGTAAAATACATGGGAGGATAATATGCATTAATAAAAATTATGGTGCTGGCAACAGTATCATGGATGACTGTATTATTATTTCCTTTTCC